GGCAGATCGTGAGGTCAGGAGTTTGACACCAGCCTGACCAACATGGTGAAACCCTGTCTCTACTAAAAATACAAAAATTAGCCCGGTGTAGGTGCCTGTAATCCCAGCTACTCAGGAGGCTGAGGCAGGAGAATCACTTGAACCCAGGAGGCAGAGGTTGCAGTGAGCCGAGATCATGCCATTGCACTCCAGCCTGGGTGACAGAGCGAGACTCTGTCTCAAAAACCAAACAAACAAAAAACAACAGAAAAACAATCTATGAGCGCTGCAGTTCAACAGAAGGTAAGTGCAAATGGAGGCTAGCAGAGAAAAAGGGGTAAACAGGAAAATGAGGGAGAGTGAGAGGTAGTGAAGAATATTTGAGACTAAGATAAATGATGGGGGAAGAAAAGTGAACGAAGAGAAATAAAATCAATCGTGCTTGTAAGTTTAACATCAGGAAGTTATACAAAGTAGAAAGTCTTTGGGGTCTGTTTTGAGTCTAGACAGATCTAGTCCTATTTCCTATACATTGTCCACATATGTAGAAATCACTGAATCTAATTCCTCATTTTCATGGTGAGGGAATGGATACCCCGAGAGGATAAATGACTAAATGCTCTTTGTTACTGTCCTTCTCATAGAGTTATTGCTCAGAAACATTGCAGAGTTCTGGATTATAAAGTAGCAACGATCATTATGCATACACAAATGTATTTAAGAAATATCCTCACACTGAGGTTGAAACAGGTTTATGCTGCTTATACATTTAGTTGTTATTATAATAGAAGATAAAATTATCCAGAACCCCCCTTTTTTTTTTAGACAGAGTCTTGCTCTGTCGCCCAGGCTGGAGTACAGTGGTACGATCTTGGCTTACTGCAGCCTCCGCCTCCCTAGTTCAAGCAATTCTCCTGCCTCAGCCTTCCCTGTATTTAGGATTACAGGCGCATGCCACGACGCCTGACTAAGTTTTGTATTTTTAGTAGAGATGGGGTTTCACCATGTTGGCCAGGCCGGTCTCGAACTCCTAACCTCGTGATCCAACCCCCTCGGCCTCCCAAAGTGCTGGGATTACAGGCGTGAGCCACTGTTTCCGGCCAGTTATCCAGAACTGTTTAGTTAACTAGCATTCAAGTTTATGAAGATTTTTGTGTAGATGTAATGCTTGCTTCTGCCAAGGAATAAGAATGTTGTAATCCACCATCTTTTATTCTGGCTTTTAGGCAGCTGTTGAGGTAAACAAACTAAGTTTAATGCTCGAAGATAGTGTATTCCTCAGAACTAACACATTTGATTTTCCATAGGTTTATTTTCCTTTACCTGTTCTAATTTAACTTTTTGTAAAATGCCACAGTCCATTTTTAGAAAGATTAAGGGATATTTCATTATTATAGATAAGTTTCTAGGTTTCTTTCAAACTTGATATACCTAATATAAAAGTTCAGATTATTTTTCCTCTTTATTTTTCACTTTTTATTCAGCCAACTGTGATTTCTAGAATTTTGATTTTCAGCTTCTGAACCCCAGAATTTCTGAAGATGATTAATGACCTCCGACTATACTAAAAGTTTTGAAAAATTTTTTTAAAGTAAAGAATCCTGTTGTAATGTGAACGGTGTCTCCCTAATTTATGTATTTTCAGTTTGCATTTTCATGAAGTGCTCAAAATGGGACATGTGAAATTCTGAGAGTAGTAGTAAGAAACATGGGAGAGTGGTAGGTAGATTGCCTTCCTGACCATGTGACAGTCATTACATCTCATGCTTCATTATTCTTTCAGCTATTCCCTTCAGCAAGCTCAAGCTTTTTATACGTTTCCATTTCAACAACTGATGGCTGAAGCTCCTAATATGGCAGTTGTGAATGAACAGCAAATGCCAGAAGAAGTTCCAGCCCCAGCTCCTGCTCAGGAACCAGTGCAAGGTAGTTTCACCATGAGAGCTTAGAAAGTTCAATTCTGCATTTCTGGAAATTATTTGTATTTCAGAGGCTCCAAAAGGAAGAAAAAGAAAACCCAGAACAACAGAACCAAAACAACCAGTGGAACCCAAAAAACCTGTTGAGTCAAAAAAATCTGGCAAGTCTGCAAAATCAAAAGAAAAACAAGAAAAAATTACAGACACATTTAAAGTAAAAAGAAAAGTAGACCGTTTTAATGGTGTTTCAGAAGCTGAACTTCTGACCAAGACTCTCCCCGATATTTTGACCTTCAATCTGGACATTGTCATTGTAAGATCTTTGTCCTCGTTGGATTTTATAAGAAGATGAAATGTCTAATTGTTTTGTTTTATAGATTGGCATAAACCCGGGACTAATGGCTGCTTACAAAGGGCATCATTACCCTGGACCTGGAAACCATTTTTGTAAGTGGTTACCTTTTAAATTAATTTACTTTAAAAAATAAATAACTGAATTTTCATTTTACAGGGAAGTGTTTGTTTATGTCAGGGCTCAGTGAGGTCCAGCTGAACCATATGGATGATCACACTCTACCAGGGAAGTATGGTATTGGATTTACCAACATGGTGGAAAGGACCACGCCCGGCAGCAAAGATCTCTCCAGGTAAGTACACAGCATTTGCTTTTATGGGTTGGATATTTTTGACTACTTTTTAATTCAATTTTAGTAAAGAATTTCGTGAAGGAGGACGTATTCTAGTACAGAAATTACAGAAATATCAGCCACGAATAGCAGTGTTTAATGGAAAATGTAAGATTTACTTTTAAATTTTTTTTTTCTTTGGCAATGTAAATATGTTTGTATTTCATTTTAGGTATTTATGAAATTTTTAGTAAAGAAGTTTTTGGAGTAAAGGTTAAGAACTTGGAATTTGGGCTTCAGCCCCATAAGATTCCAGACACAGAAACTGTAAGTCCCTAAAATTGAATTTGTAAATCAGCATTTCTGAAATTATAAAATGTTGTGATTCTAGCTCTGCTATGTTATGCCATCATCCAGTGCAAGATGTGCTCAGTTTCCTCGAGCCCAAGACAAAGTTCATTACTACATAAAACTGAAGGACTTAAGAGATCAGTTGAAAGGCATTGAACGAAATATGGACGTTCAAGAGGTGCAATATACATTTGACCTACAGCTTGCCCAAGGTATGTTACTGTCCTCATTCCTTTTATTCATTTCAGATTTAAATCCTTTTTACCTTCCTCACAGAGGATGCAAAGAAGATGGCTGTTAAGGAAGAAAAATATGATCCAGGTTATGAGGCAGCATATGGTGGTGCTTACGGAGAAAATCCATGCAGCAGTGAACCTTGTGGCTTCTCTTCAAATGGGCTAAGTATGGTTCCCTCCACATGTGTATTCCTTTCACATAAACTAACTTTGTTTTTCTTTTCTGGCAGTTGAGAGCGTGGAGTTAAGAGGAGAATCAGCTTTCAGTGGCATTCCTAATGGGCAGTGGATGACCCAGTCATTTACAGACCAAATTCCTTCCTTTAGTAATCACTGTGGAACACAAGAACAGGAAGAAGAAAGCCATGCTTAAGAATGGTGCTTCTCAGCTCTGCTTAAATGCTGCAGTTTTAATGCAGTTGTCAACAAGTAGAACCTCAGTTTGCTAACTGAAGTGTTTTATTAGTATTTTACTCTAGTGGTGTAATTGTAATGTAGAACAGTTGTGTGGTAGTGTGAACCGTATGAACCTAAGTAGTTTGGAAGAAAAAGTAGGGTTTTTGTATACTAGCTTTTGTATTTGAATTAATTATCATTCCAGCTTTTTATATACTATATTTCATTTATGAAGAAATTGATTTTCTTTTGGGAGTCACTTTTAATCTGTAATTTTAAAATACAAGTCTGAATATTTATAGTTGATTCTTAACTGCATAAACCTAGATATACCATTATCCCTTTTATACCTAAGAAGGGCATGCTAATAATTACCACTGTCAAAGAGGCAAAGGTGTTGATTTTTGTATATGAAGTTAAGCCTCAGTGGAGTCTCATTTGTTAGTTTTTAGTGGTAACTAAGGGTAAACTCAGGGTTCCCTGAGCTATATGCACACTCAGACCTCTTTGCTTTACCAGTGGTGTTTGTGAGTTGCTCAGTAGTAAAAACTGGCCCTTACCTGACAGAGCCCTGGCTTTGACCTGCTCAGCCCTGTGTGTTAATCCTCTAGTAGCCAATTAACTACTCTGGGGTGGCAGGTTCCAGAGAATGCAGTAGACCTTTTGCCACTCATCTGTGTTTTACTTGAGACATGTAAATATGATAGGGAAGGAACTGAATTTCTCCATTCATATTTATAACCATTCTAGTTTTATCTTCCTTGGCTTTAAGAGTGTGCCATGGAAAGTGATAAGAAATGAACTTCTAGGCTAAGCAAAAAGATGCTGGAGATATTTGATACTCTCATTTAAACTGGTGCTTTATGTACATGAGATGTACTAAAATAAGTAATATAGAATTTTTCTTGCTAGGTAAATCCAGTAAGCCAATAATTTTAAAGATTCTTTATCTGCATCATTGCTGTTTGTTACTATAAATTAAATGAACCTCATGGAAAGGTTGAGGTGTATACCTTTGTGATTTTCTAATGAGTTTTCCATGGTGCTACAAATAATCCAGACTACCAGGTCTGGTAGATATTAAAGCTGGGTACTAAGAAATGTTATTTGCATCCTCTCAGTTACTCCTGAATATTCTGATTTCATACGTACCCAGGGAGCATGCTGTTTTGTCAATCAATATAAAATATTTATGAGGTCTCCCCCACCCCCAGGAGGTTATATGATTGCTCTTCTCTTTATAATAAGAGAAACAAATTCTTATTGTGAATCTTAACATGCTTTTTAGCTGTGGCTATGATGGATTTTATTTTTTCCTAGGTCAAGCTGTGTAAAAGTCATTTATGTTATTTAAATGATGTACTGTACTGCTGTTTACATGGACGTTTTGTGCGGGTGCTTTGAAGTGCCTTGCATCAGGGATTAGGAGCAATTAAATTATTTTTTCACGGGACTGTGTAAAGCATGTAACTAGGTATTGCTTTGGTATATAACTATTGTAGCTTTACAAGAGATTGTTTTATTTGAATGGGGAAAATACCCTTTAAATTATGACGGACATCCACTAGAGATGGGTTTGAGGATTTTCCAAGCGTGTAATAATGATGTTTTTCCTAACATGACAGATGAGTAGTAAATGTTGATATATCCTATACATGACAGTGTGAGACTTTTTCATTAAATAATATTGAAAGATTTTAAAATTCATTTGAAAGTCTGATGGCTTTTACAATAAAAGATATTAAGAATTGTTATCCTTAACTTACGGGCTTTTTCTATAGCAAGACTGAGTG